GGCTGGGAGGCTGCCTGGGAAGCCACCGACTCCGTGGGAAGGGAGACCCGTGAACGCTGTGCGGGTAGCGGGAACATGTGGGTCTGTCACACTGGCCCGAGGCTGCAGCGGTGGTGGCTTGGCTGTGTTTGGGGAGGGTGGGGGACACATGGCAGCAATGTTGGAGCTGTGGACAGCTTCCTGTGATCAAAATATGATTCCTGAAGGTCAAGGTCACCAGAGCTTGGCCTGGGGCCTAGGGGTGCTGTGCGAGAAGTCGGACGGTGGCCCAGTGCTACCTTTCCATCATGGGCCATGGAAGTCTCCCAAGCCTGTCCCTGACAACTGGACACCAAATACACCCCTTCATGCTTTCTTCTCGGGTCTCTGCAGGGTGAGCTGGGTGCCCAGGGACAGGCTCGAGGGACTGGCATGTCTCTCTCTGGCCAAGCCTCCTTCCTCAGCTTTCTGGAAGGAGTGAATTGTGTCCAGGGACCAGAACTCTCAGTGGTGTCTGGAAAACACTACATCAGAGAGGAATTTCCTGGTCATTTCTCAATCCCTGGGCAATGTCCTCAGCCCCGGGGCCTGGAGCCCAGAATAGATCCCAGAGGCCACCCTGAGACAGCCCAGGCCAAGACCACCCCACTGAAGCCTGGTCAACTGTGCTCTTCAGGTCCCTCCTAGAGGCCCCCTACTACCCCGGGAGGCTCCAAGCCTAAGTGATGGTGACTCAGGAATTCCCCACCCAGGCCAGAGAGGGAGACACTGGGGGAGGGAGGAGACCTGTGTGTGGGGAGGTGGCAGGTGGCTCAGTGATGGGAACCAAGAGAGGATGTGGGGAGGAGAGTGGAGGCAGCGATGGGAGATGGATGTCCTGGATTGGGCGGGTGGACGGGGAGTGGGGAGTGTGCCAGGGGGCCCTCTGGAGAACAGTGAGGGAGGGCGGGGCAGAGAGAGGAAATGAAAAAGCTGGGGTGAGCAGGCAAGCTGAGGAGGGTGGGAAGGAGGGAGGGACGGAGGGAGGAGGGAAGGAGAAGCTGACACACAGACCGACACAGGCAGCGAGAGACACGAGGAGCAAAGCAAGTGAAGGCACAGACGCACGGGACAGGAGAGCCTGGGCAAGACTGGAGAGGTGCGGTGAGGGGCTGGGGATGCAGCAACACACCCTCTGACCCCCCACCTTGGGAACCCTCCAGCCCAGACCTGGGATGGCGGATTCGTGCAGGAACCTCACCTACGTGCGGGGCTCGGTGGGGCCGGCCACCAGCACCCTGATGTTCGTGGCCGGTGTGGTGGGCAACGGGCTGGCCCTGGGCATCCTGAGCGCACGGCGACCGGCGCGCCCCTCGGCCTTCGCGGTGCTGGTGACCGGACTGGCGGCCACCGACCTGCTGGGCACCAGCTTCCTGAGCCCGGCCGTGTTCGTGGCCTATGCGCGCAACAGCTCCCTGCTGGGCCTGGCCCGAGGCGGCCCCGCCCTGTGCGATGCCTTCGCCTTCGCCATGACCTTCTTCGGCCTGGCGTCCATGCTCATCCTCTTTGCCATGGCCGTGGAGCGCTGCCTGGCGCTGAGCCACCCCTACCTCTACGCGCAGCTGGACGGGCCCCGCTGCGCCCGCCTGGCGCTGCCAGCCATCTACGCCTTCTGCGTCCTCTTCTGCGCGCTGCCCCTGCTGGGCCTGGGCCAACACCAGCAGTACTGCCCCGGCAGCTGGTGCTTCCTCCGCATGCGCTGGGCCCAGCCGGGCGGCGCCGCCTTCTCGCTGGCCTACGCCGGCCTGGTGGCCCTGCTGGTGGCTGCCATCTTCCTCTGCAACGGCTCGGTCACCCTCAGCCTCTGCCGCATGTACCGCCAGCAGAAGCGCCACCAGGGCTCTCTGGGTCCACGGCCGCGCACCGGAGAGGACGAGGTGGACCACCTGATCCTGCTGGCCCTCATGACAGTGGTCATGGCCGTGTGCTCCCTGCCTCTCACGGTGAGTCCCCTCCGGAGCTGGGAGGAGTGGGGGAGAACGTTCTCTCCCATCCCCGTTTTTACAGATGAGGGGCAGTGTCTTTCGCCCAGTCACACAGAGCCAGGTCCTGGTCCTGGGTCCTTCCATTGTAGAGCCTGATCTCCCACCTACCTGGCTCCCCTCTGCCTCAGAGCAGGCCCCACCCTTGCCTCTGCACCTCGGTTTCCTGCGGGGACCCCGTCCTGCCCCTCCCCAATGGGAGTGGCACAGACCCTGGTACCCACTCAGTGTCTGTGACACCTGGTCGTGCCACCTTTCTTCTGAGCTTCAGTTTCTGTTTCTGTAAAATGCAAGAGGCCAGGCCGGATTGGGGGGTCCTTAAATCTTTTTTGGGGGTTACTCTGACTCAGAGACTCAGATGCCGTGGACAGATACACACAGGCACCACCGCAGCTCTGCGGCAGTTTCAGGGGGCCCAGCCGGGTGGCGCCACCTTCTTGCAGGGACGTTATACTCAAAAATCTGTGGAGCCCGAGGGTCCTCCCAGCTTCCAAGGGTGGGGGGACCCACATACCTGGCCCCCATCCCTCTCCCCTTAGGCATCTCTGGCAATTTCCTGGGGCTTTCTCTCCCTGTGTTCCCCAGATACATTTGTTACTTAGTCTTTATCTTATCTCCTTCCCCTCTGACATGTCACCCCTACCTCATCCCTGGTAAGCAAGTGGGAGGAGGGAGCCAGGGTGGGGAGGCTGAGGACTCCTGGGTGCTCCTTGACGCCCTCACCCTGCCCTCAGATCCGCTGCTTCACCCAGGCTGTCGCCCCTGACAGCAGCAGTGAGATGGGGGACCTCCTTGCCTTCCGCTTCTACGCCTTCAACCCCATCCTGGACCCCTGGGTCTTCATCCTTTTCCGCAAGGCTGTCTTCCAGCGACTCAAGCTCTGGGTCTGCTGCCTGTGCCTCGGGCCTGCCCACGGAGACTCGCAGACACCCCTTTCCCAGCTCGCCTCAGGGAGGAGGGACCCAAGGGCCCCCTCTGCTCCTGTGGGAAAGGAGGGGAGCTGCGTGCCTTTGTCGGCTTGGGGCGAGGGGCAGGTGGAGCCCTTGCCTCCCACACAGCAGTCCAGCGGCAGCGCCGTGGGAACGTCGTCCAAAGCAGAAGCCAGCGTCGCCTGCTCCCTCTGCTGACATTTCAAGCTGACCCTGTGATCTCTGCCCTGTCTTCGGGCGACAGGAGCCAGAAAATCAGGGACATGGCTGATGGCTGCGGATGCTGGAACCTTGGCCCCCAAACTCTGGGGCCGATCAGCTGCTGTTTCTCCTGCGGCAGGGCAGTCGCTGCTGGCTCTGGGAAGAGAGTGAGGGACAGAGGAAACGTTTATCCTGGAGTGCAGAAAGAATGGTTCTCTCAAAATAACCAGTGGCCTGGCCGACCTGCTCTGGCCCTGGATTCCCCATCCATCTCATTGTCTAAATATTTAGAAGGCGGAGAAGTTCCCAGAGGCTTCTGTACAGTCAGGTCTGCTCTGGTCTGGGTGCTGGCTCCAATCTGCGTCCACTTAGGAGGCCCAACTGCCCACCCCAAGTCCCCAGGGGATGGCCCTCCCCCTCTACCAAGCCACTCCAAGAGCCAGCCCCTTTCTGCTCCACAAAAACCACAGTTATTGGAAAAGCTCCCTGCCTTCCCTTGCCGCTGGTCCCCCACCAGGCTTGGGAGCCCTGGCATCCCAAAGGGGCAACGGGAGGAAGGGGAGGCTGCTGCATTGTGGGTGATGACGTAGGACATGTGCTTGGTACAAAAAGGGCCTGAGACATTCCACCTAGCTTGACTGGCTGCAAGATGAGAACTGGGGGGGTGCAGGTGGTGGGGAGACAGATGGAGAAGCTGGCAGATGAAGGGTGGGGGCTGCGGATCCCAGGGACTGCCCCAGAACACAAACCTAAGTCCTGTGCCTGTCCCCAGGGTCCTGAATAAATAAAAGCCTCCTTGCAGAGCCTGACCTCATGTTATGTGTCCTTAGAGCCCTCACCA